AATTCGTATTTTACTCAAATGCAGGCATACGATAAACACGATCCTATACTTGCTTTTTCCCACATACTATATCTTGAAGATCGTTCAATGTCCATGCAAAGCTGACTGTTCTTTTGAACAGCCAGCGAGTATTCCATTACGTGAGCGTATCATGACCTATTTACTCAGTTCCATACTTCATGGGTGTTTAAATTGTCTGCAATCTTTTGCTATTACAAACGAAACCACAGGTCATTTTGCACACATGCAAAAATGCAAATCCATGGTATATTTCCCAAAATAAAAATCATTAGGTTTAACAGCACGAACACCTTTAAATTTGGAAGATATTCCAATTCGTTCATCCTAGAGAGTATACCAATACCACTCACAAAACTTGAGGGTGCCTGCTTCCCGACATTCCTGCTAGCAGTGTCATCAACCTTTGTGATCTTTGTTAACATATGAAAAGTGGTACTCTAATTTTAATTTTTATTATGAATTAAGTTGGACTTTCTTTCGTATGTTAAAGTCTATTTGCATTTCTTTCCCTGTGAACTGTTTTTTGCCTGTCTTTCTCCTGAGCCATTGGTCTCTTCCCACTGACTTATTACATATATGTAAAGGGAATATTGGCTCTACATTATAAGGAAATTCGAATTTTGTGATAGGTTTCAAATTTTTCCCTAGGTTGTCTTTGACTTCATTTGCTGTTTGTGCACACAATTTTTTTTTTTTGTAATGAGAGTGCGTTGCTCTTATTTTTAAAATGTTGACTACATTCTGGGGAAAGAAGGCTCAGCAGCCACCTGCTTTTTTGCCCGGGTGGGTGGTCCGGCCCCGAGCCCTCCTGACTCTCTCGCCAATGCCCAGAGGCGCCGCAGCGATTCCAGGGAGGCCGCGCTCTCGCCCCAAGGCAACCAGAAGCCCACGTGCCAGGAGAGGCATCGGAACCAACAACTCGGGTCCGTTTTCCCGCGCCAGATGGGATTCGTTTGCTGTGGACTTCCGGGGCGGGGCCTGCCTGGAGCGGAAGAGCCTGGGCAGTGCACGGGGCCTGGGTGGGGGGTGCGGGTGTGGGTGGGGACCTGCGGCCTTCGAGTCCGCGGCCTTCGAGTCCTGGGGCGGCGGCGGCGGCTGCAGGCACGGGCACGGGCACGGGGCGGGGTGCTTAGGGTGCAGGAGGCGCGCGCCTAGCGGCGGAGTGTGGCGTGAGGCCGGGCCCGCGCCGCCATGAACCTAGAGCGGCTGCGGAAGCGCGTCCGGCAGTACCTCGACCAGGTGGGCGGCCCCGACTCGGGGTGCGGGGCCCAAGTTACCACCTTTTTTTTTTTTTGGTATGCAGCAACAGTATCAAAGTGCTCTATTTTGGGCAGATAAAGTAGCTTCACTCTCTCGTGGTAAGTGACAAAATGCTAACTGGTTTTCTGATCTCTGACCACTTATGTGAATTTTTCCCTCCAGAAGAACCCCAGGACATCTATTGGTTGGCTCAGTGTCTTTACCTGACAGCACAATATCACAGAGCCGCCCATGCACTTCGGTCACGAAAACTGGACAAAGTAAGTGATGGTATGAACTTTAAAGCTCTTCACCACTACTTAAACAAATTAATTTCTTTCCTAGTTGTATGAAGCATGTCGTTACCTTGCAGCTAGGTGCCATGTAAGTATGCTCATAATTTCATTTTTATTTGGAGTGATGAGCGGCACTTCTGTTTTCCACGTAGTATGCTGCAAAAGAGCACCAGCAGGCCCTTGATGTTCTTGACATGGAAGAGCCCATCAATAAAAGATTATTTGAAAAATACTTGAAGGACGAAAGTGGCTTCAAAGATCCTTCCAGCGACTGGGAAATGTCACAGTCTTCAGTAAGTAGTACTGTGAGCACAGCTCAGTAACGACTTAATATGTGACTCATCATTTTTCCAACAGATAAAGAGTTCTATCTGTCTTCTACGCGGGAAAATCTATGATGCTCTAGATAACCGAACCCTGGCTACCTACAGCTACAAAGAAGCTTTGAAGCTTGATGTCTACTGTTTTGAAGCGTTCGATCTTTTAACATCACATCACATGCTGACAGCACAAGAAGGTTTGGAAACTCAGGCTTTTTTGTTTTATGTTAGGATATTCTTTTTTTTCTCACCATTTTTAAGAAAAAGAACTTCTTGAATCACTACCCCTTAGCAAGCTGTGTAATGAAGAACAGGAATTGCTGCGTTTTCTATTTGAGAACAAATTGAAAAAAGTAAGTAAAACCAAAGAGTTAGCACTTGCTTTTGAGTTTATGTTTACATTTCTATGTGTTTCAGTATAATAAGCCTAGTGAAACGGTCATCCCTGAATCTGTAGATGGCTTGCAAGAGAATCTGGATGTGGTAGTGTCTTTAGCTGAGAGACATTATTATAACTGTGATTTTAAAATGTGCTACAAGCTTACTTCTGTGTAAGTATATCCATCCATTTTTCTGTAGGAACTGGGGGTAGTAATGTGTCGCTTTAACTTTCAGAGTAATGGAGAAAGATCCTTTCCATGCAAGTTGTTTACCTGTACATATAGGGACGCTTGTAGAGCTGAATAAAGCCAATGGTAAGACTTTTTTTTAAATTAAAGTAATTCTTCAATTGTTCTTTTTCTGCTTTTTCCTGAACAGAACTTTTCTATCTTTCTCATAAACTGGTGGATTTATATCCTAGTAATCCTGTAAGTAATATAACTTTTAGTCTTAGTTTTTTTCTTTGTTTATGGTAAATTTTGAACTTTTTAGGTGTCTTGGTTTGCAGTGGGATGTTACTATCTCATGGTCGGTCATAAAAATGAACATGCCAGAAGATATCTCAGGTATGAATTTATTTTTTTCCTCTCTAGTTAACCTATATGACTTAAATTAACTCTTTTGTTTTAGCAAAGCCACAACACTTGAGAAAACCTATGGACCTGCATGGATAGCCTATGGACATTCATTTGCGGTGGAGAGTGAGCACGACCAAGCGATGGCTGCTTACTTCACAGCAGCACAGCTGATGAAAGGGTACGGCAGAGCAAACTCATCAAACTCCATGATGTTGAATATGTGAAATTTTCCAATTTTTTAGGTGTCATTTGCCTATGCTGTATATTGGATTAGAATATGGTTTGACCAATAACTCAAAACTAGCTGAAAGGTTCTTCAGCCAAGCTCTGAGCATTGCACCGGAAGACCCTTTTGTTATGCATGAGGTCGGCGTGGTTGCATTTCAGAATGGAGAGTAAGTACTGGAAGACCAGAAACCCTTCTGTTATAATCTGCAACCTTTTTTCCTTTCATTTTAGATGGAAAACAGCCGAAAAATGGTTTCTTGATGCTTTGGAAAAAATTAAAGCAATTGGGAACGAGGTATTCTTTGTAGTACCTGTAAATATACACATTAACTCGTGGGCTTGATGTTGCTATGTTTTAGGTAACAGTTGACAAATGGGAACCTTTGTTGAACAACTTGGGGCATGTCTGCAGAAAACTTAAGTAAGTGAAGTAGAGCATTTTCAGAAATATACACTGTAGCCAATAATTGTGTTCTCTCCCACAGAAAGTATGCTGAGGCCTTGGATTACCACCGTCAGGCACTGGTGTTGATTCCTCAGAACGCATCCACCTACTCTGCTATTGGATATATCCACAGTCTGATGGGCAACTTTGAAAATGCTGTGGACTACTTCCACACAGTATGTCTTTTCTTTGTACCTAATTTTAAATCTTTTAATAACCATGCTGAATCTTTTATGGCAGGCCCTTGGTCTTAGGCGAGATGATACATTTTCTGTTACAATGCTTGGTCATTGCATCGAAATGTACATTGGTGATTCTGAAGCTTATATTGGTAAGATAATCGTTATTCTTATTGGTATTGTAAACAAGAGTATTCATAGCTTTATTCATTACAGCACCTAACTGGAAATGACTCAAACGTCCACCAGTAGGAGAGAGGAGAAATAAATTGTGGTATGTTCATACAATAGAATACTATATTATTTTATTTTATTCTAATTATAGTATTTCTTTTTAGGAGCAGACATTAAAGACAAATTAAAATGTTATGACTTTGATGTGCATACAATGAAGACACTAAAAAACATTATTTCACCTCCGTGGGATTTCAGGGAATTTGAAGTAGAAAAACAGACTGCAGAAGAAACGGGGCTTACGCCATTGGAAACCTCAAGGAAAACTCCAGATTCCAGACCTTCCTTGGAAGAAACCTTTGAAATTGAAATGAATGAAAGTGACATGATGTTAGAGACATCTATGTCAGACCACAGCACGTGACTCCAGTCAGTGGTCCTGGTCCCACTGTCCCAGTGTAGGTTAGTATTCCTTCACATCCTCTCCATGGCTTAAGAATGTCCCACTTCCTAACGTGACTCCAAACTGCATCTCTACATTTAGGAACAGAGACCCGCCTTAAGAGACTGGATCGCACACCTTTGCAACAGATGTGTTCTGATTCTCTGAACCTACAAAATAGTTATACATAGTGGAATAAAGAAGGTAAACCATCTGTTATGTCTTTTTTTTTCTTTTCCAATAAACTTTTATTTTGGACTAATTTTTGATTTACAGAAAAATGGCAGAGATAGT